TCTCCCTACCTCCCTCTCTAGAAGACAAAAAAAAAAAAAAAAGAAAAGAAAAAAGGAAAAGAAAAAAAAAAGAAAAAAAAGAAAAAAGAAGCCCTGTTTCATTTTGGTACCTGTAACTGCTGGAATTGGATCCATGTACAATAAGCAATCATTCTAACCGAAAAACAGAGAAGAAAGCACAATTGTAAGCCATGAGCTGTATTTTTGGTTCAATCACTTCCACTGCAAAAACCAGTCCATTTATTTTGGCGGATAGAAAGAAAATTTGATCCACCTTAGTGATGCTTCAAGGGTCTGTCTTTGCCTTTATGTTCTTGCACAGTTCCCAAACTTGCCCCACTTCTTCTCTGAAACAGATGTCCTGCTTAACGAGATGCATGTCTCCTACTCACTTCCACCCTTTTGCCCCCGTGAACAGATGAGCCCACAACCCTCTCTCCCCAGCCCTGGAGCTAACTAAATTGTAGACAGAGCAGCAGAGCAGCCCTGTCTTAGCTGATTAGGGTCTGGTTGCTGACTACGTTGCAGTTCCTGAGAAATACGGGGCAATTCACTTTGCAGGGTTCTGTCTCTCATGCAGTTTTGTGCCCCAAGAGTCACTTTTCAAAATCTCTTAACTTCTGTTCCTGGTTATACTGAGAAAGGAAGTTCAGGGGAATCCTTAACGTGGTTAATTATAAAGTCAGTGCTGGAATCCAAGGGACTCTCAGGCAGCAAGGGTGCAGCTCTTAACCCCACAGTCTCCAGCATGTGCGGAGAAGGTACAGGCAATGCAGGAACTTCAGAGGTGGTGGCAGGTGCTAGGTGCTAGGGTGTGGCTGCAGTTGTCTCCCTTTTCTCTTATAGCAGAAGGAGCTGAAAGAGGAGGGGAGGAGGGAGGAAGGAGAGAGAGAGCAAAAGAGAGACAGAGAGAGAGAGCAAAAGAGAGAGAGAGGAGGGGGAGACCCGGGGAGTGAATAACAGGGCGGGCGGAGGGCGGGCGGGCGCCGGGGGAGTGGGGAGCGCGCCTGCCAGGCTCAGACTCACACGCACGCCGCCTCTGTTTGTACACAGTGCGCTCCCGGCGGCCCGCTCGCTCCCCTCCAGCTCACGCTTCATTGTTCTCCAAGTCAGAAGCCCCGCAGCCGCCGCGCGGAGAACAGCGACAGCCGAGCGCCCGGTCCGCCTGTCTGCCGGTGGGTCTGCCTGCCCGCGCAGCAGACCCGGGGCGGCCGCGGGAGCCCGCGCCCCGCCCGCCGCGCCTCTGCCGGGACCCACCCGCAGCGGAGGGCTGAGCCCGCCGGCGGCTCCCCGGAGCTCACCCACCTCCGCGCGCCGGAGCGCAGGCAAAAGGGGAGGAAAGGCTCCTCTCTTTAGTCACCACTCTCGCCCTCTCCAAGAATTTGTTTAACAAAGCGCTGAGGAAAGAGAACGTCTTCTTGAATTCTTTAGTAGGGGCGGAGTCTGCTGCTGCCCTGCGCTGCCACCTCGGCTACACTGCCCTCCGCGACGACCCCTGACCAGCCGGGGTCACGTCCGGGAGACGGGATCATGAAGCGCTCGGTAGCCGTCTGGCTCTTGGTCGGGCTCAGCCTCGGTGTCCCCCAGTTCGGCAAAGGTAAGGCGTCGGGACCCGGACAGCTGGGTGAGAATGTCAATTTCGGTTTTTTTTTATGCCTTAGGTGATATTTGTGATCCCAATCCATGTGAAAATGGAGGTATCTGTTTGCCAGGATTGGCTGATGGTTCCTTTTCCTGTGAGTGTCCAGATGGCTTCACAGACCCCAACTGTTCTAGTGTTGTGGAGGTTGGTAAGTGCAAAATTTAAGTATTTCAGTAGTTACACCCCCATTTCACCTTTTCCTCTTATCATAGCATCAGATGAAGAAGAACCAACTTCAGCAGGTAAAGTTCCTATGTTGTAAACATAATTCTTAATCAAGCAGAAATATTTTTTTCTGTCTTTCAGGTCCCTGCACTCCTAATCCATGCCATAATGGAGGAACCTGTGAAATAAGTGAAGCATACCGAGGGGATACATTCATAGGCTATGTTTGTAAATGTCCCCGAGGATTTAATGGGATTCACTGTCAGCACAGTAAGTTATTCATAGTCATTGTACTTTTATTATTCTCTTCCTCTGTCCTTTCTGTTTTTCTTAGACATAAATGAATGCGAAGTTGAGCCTTGCAAAAATGGTGGAATATGTACAGATCTTGTTGCTAACTATTCCTGTGAGTGCCCAGGCGAATTTATGGGAAGAAATTGTCAATACAGTAAGTATTCACGTGTGTGTATGTGTGTGTGTACATTCATATTTTTTCCTGTTTTTGTTTCCAGAATGCTCAGGCCCACTGGGAATTGAAGGTGGAATTATATCAAACCAGCAAATCACAGCTTCCTCTACTCACCGAGCTCTTTTTGGACTCCAAAAATGGTATCCCTACTATGCACGTCTTAATAAGAAGGGGCTTATAAATGCGTGGACAGCTGCAGAAAATGACAGATGGCCGTGGATTCAGGTAACAGATGGGATGGGACAAGGTTAATGTTAAAGATTATTGTTGGTTGTGCTCGTCTTTTCAGATAAATTTGCAAAGGAAAATGAGAGTTACTGGTGTGATTACCCAAGGAGCCAAGAGGATTGGAAGCCCAGAGTATATAAAATCCTACAAAATTGCCTACAGTAATGATGGAAAGACTTGGGCAATGTACAAAGTGAAAGGCACCAATGAAGACATGGTAAGAATAATTTAACCTACTTAATTTAAAAGGCAGTGAATAATTTTAAACTGTTTTTACACAGGTGTTTCGTGGAAACATTGATAACAACACTCCATATGCTAACTCTTTCACACCCCCCATAAAAGCTCAGTATGTAAGACTCTATCCCCAAGTTTGTCGAAGACATTGCACTTTGCGAATGGAACTTCTTGGCTGTGAACTGTCGGGTAAGTCTCAAATTAACTATTTCTGTATTCTATTTCTCATGGAGCCCTTCTCATTTTCTTTCAGGTTGTTCTGAGCCTCTGGGTATGAAATCAGGACATATACAAGACTATCAGATCACTGCCTCCAGCATCTTCAGAACGCTCAACATGGACATGTTCACTTGGGAACCAAGGAAAGCTCGGCTGGACAAGCAAGGCAAAGTGAATGCCTGGACCTCTGGCCACAATGACCAGTCACAATGGTTACAGGTAAAGTTTTCCAAAACTGTTTCACTACCCACCATTTAAAGCCTGTATTTTTCTTTTTTTTAAGGTGGATCTTCTTGTTCCAACCAAAGTGACTGGCATCATTACACAAGGAGCTAAAGATTTTGGTCATGTACAGTTTGTTGGCTCCTACAAACTGGCTTACAGCAATGATGGAGAACACTGGACTGTATACCAGGATGAAAAGCAAAGAAAAGATAAGGTAAGTCAGCCAAATCGGTTTATAAAGTTCAGGTGACTGACATTTTTCTGCTCTTCTTTATTAGGTTTTCCAGGGAAATTTTGACAATGACACTCACAGAAAAAATGTCATCGACCCTCCCATCTATGCACGACACATAAGAATCCTTCCTTGGTCCTGGTACGGGAGGATCACATTGCGGTCAGAGCTGCTGGGCTGCACAGAGGAGGAATGAGGGGAGGCTACATTTCACAACCCTCTTCCCTATTTCCCTAAAAGTATCTCCATGGAATGAACTGTGCAAAATCTGTAGGAAACTGAATGGTTTTTTTTTTTTTTTCATGAAAAAGTGCTCAAATTATGGTAGGCAACTAACGGTGTTTTTAAGGGGGTCTAAGCCTGCCTTTTCAATGATTTAATTTGATTTTATTTTATCCGTCAAATCTCTTAAGTAACAACACATTAAGTGTGAATTACTTTTCTCTCATTGTTTCCTGAATTATTCGCATTGGTAGAAATATATTAGGGAAAGAAAGTAGCCTTCTTTTTATAGCAAGAGTAAAAAAGTCTCAAAGTCATCAAATAAGAGCAAGAGTTGATAGAGCTTTTACAATCAATACTCACCTAATTCTGATAAAAGGAATACTGCAATGTTAGCAATAAGTTTTTTTCTTCTGTAATGACTCTACGTTATCCTGTTTCCCTGTGCCTACCAAACACTGTCAATGTTTATTACAAAATTTTAAAGAAGAATATGTAACATGCAGTACTGATATTATAATTCTCATTTTACTTTCATTATTTCTAATAAGAGATTATGTGACTTCTTTTTCTTTTAGTTCTATTCTACATTCTTAATATTGTATATTACCTGAATAATTCAATTTTTTTCTAATTGAATTTCCTATTAGTTGACTAAAAGAAGTGTCATGTTTACTCATATATGTAGAACATGACTGCCTATCAGTAGATTGATCTGTATTTAATATTCGTTAATTAAATCTGCAGTTTTATTTTTGAAGGAAGCCATAACTATTTAATTTCCAAATAATTGCTTCATAAAGAATCCCATACTCTCAGTTTGCACAAAAGAACAAAAAATATATATGTCTCTTTAAATTTAAATCTTCATTTAGATGGTAATTACATATCCTTATATTTACTTTAAAAAATCGGCTTATTTGTTTATTTTATAAAAAATTTAGCAAAGAAATATTAATATAGTGCTGCATAGTTTGGCCAAGCATACTCATCATTTCTTTGTTCAGCTCCACATTTCCTGTGAAACTAACATCTTATTGAGATTTGAAACTGGTGGTAGTTTCCCAGGAAGGCACAGGTGGAGTTATTTGTGAGAAGCAAAGTGTTTACTAATGACAAAGTAGTAAACCATTTTCAAGATGAAAACTGATTTCTATTTATTTTGCTTCAAAGGTCCTGAAAAAATAAGCAATTATCATAACAATTTGTTATTGATACTGGAGGTTTCATTGACATGTCTCTCAAATTAAAGCTCACACTGCCTCCATAAAAGTCTTCAACATCTAATTTATAAGCTTTACAAGTATTTATTTTATAAGGCTTAGACAGAATTATTGGAGTTTTAAATTAAGTGTATTGGAAAAGAAAGGATGGTATGTGTATGAAATGTTAAGATCCTACGCAACACTGCTATTTTTTTCCTTTAATATTTGTGCTGCATAACAAAAGCCACTAGACTGTTACTGTCTTGTCTGTCCATGTGTTAACAGCATTTCTTAATGATGTATATATGGAGTGGTCTTCAATCATAGTGAAGAATTTAAAGAGAAAGTCAATTGTATTGGCATTTTTAATAAGAACAAAATTAGTTCGTCTAAGGGGACTGGCTGGCCACATATTTGTTCCTTGCCCATATGCTTTCTACTTCTTGTTCTTATTATGAAATTATGAATTTGAAGCCTCTGAAATGGTGATCAGTTTTCAACATCTTTCAAAAACAAAATTACTATTTCCTCCATATTGCCTTTTTTAGATAACTTTAAAGTTAGGATTTTAAAATATTTGTAACTGGCTAAATTTTAAAGTCGTGACAAATAATTACTTAGGTTCAGAAATATACACACACTTACTCTTTAGCCAGTTTCTTTCAAGGTTTACTGTCCCATCAGATATCTAGCCATTTTCCTTTGCAAATTACATACCTTCTTAAGAGTGTATTTTTAAGATTATTACTTACGCTTTATGATGATATAGTTTTTCAAAATTATTTATAGCTTCATATGATGTTTTGTAATTTTTTCTATTGATACCTGTTTTAAAAATATTTTCCAAGGAAGTTGATTAAAATTATATTTGTTACCTTTTAGAAAAAGCATTGAAATGAGTTTCTCTTGCTTTTTCATTTTCCCTCTGCTTTATATGCTCTTCGCAATACATCATGTCCAACGGGATACCTATTGTTCTCATGACACCCAAAATTGATGAGAGCAAAGGGGTCGCACCATATGGAAATGTTGAAAACTATTGTAAAGTAGTATTATGAAGTAGCTTTTGTGTCATTCATGTCGATGACATGAAAGTGAAGTAAATTTATTCTATGTAAATTCACACTAAAACCAGTACAGTACCATAAGTAGAATACATGTAAGAATCACCTAGTCTTCACTATATTGAGTAAATATAACATGCTAATTTTACAATTAATGAAACTAAACTTTTAAACATCTCCATTATATCTACATCCTTTTGAAGGTATTTATCATAGTTGCCAATTTTAATTTTAGGATTGACTTTCTCTTTCTGAATGACTTCATAAAGTTTGGTGTGAATTTTGAAGACTTGGGTTACTAATGATTGTATCTTTGCTAGTCAACAACTTATGAAATATACTCAATGCGTCTGATGTGTCATTAAGTGCAGAAATAACTAAGACACAAATAACCTTTGCAAACCTTCAAGCTGTGTAATATTCCAATGTTGTTTTTTTCTTTGTATATATACTTATATCACGTAGGATGTAAAACCAGTATGACCTTGTCTAGTCTCCAAACTTAAAATAAACTTTTGAAAAGCTGGGATTCTTTTGAAGCAGTTGTAATTAAACACATTTATAAGAATACACAAATTGTCTGAATGTGAATGCCCACTACT